TCTGCTGGATATTCGGAATCATGGGGCTGAGTAGGGCCAGGAATCTGTACTTTTAGAACAGCCATATTATCTAAAGTATATAGTCATTCCCAGTCCAAGCTCTGTAAATCCTGAAGAGAAAAATCTAAAAACTGCATATCCGGATTATGTTATTCTAGCTTCCTGTAGAAATCAGGCTTCAAGGAGCATACAGCCATTCTCATCAACATGAGACACGGATTTGTAGGCAATTTCTGTACCTTTCATAAAGCTGGCTAAAAGCATCAGCCGGTATTTATATAAGAATCCATGTCTGTTCTTTTTTTCCAAAAATCCTAGAGCAGTTGGCTCCTCAGATAACCCTGTGTGTTTCTTTTATCCAGTAAAAGCAGCGCATCCAGAGGTACTTGTTTCCTGGCCTTCTGCGAAGCCCACAGATAAATTAGGTCTCATTTGGAAACGTCCCATTTCGAAAAGCCTGAGGTATCTATCTCTGCCTACCGACTGATTTACAGCCTCACTTTAAAATGTTAGTCTGTTCTTAAAAAGGGTTTATAACTGCATCTACTATAATAATAAAATGTAAGCAACCTTGCGCTAGGTACTGAACAATTTCATAGCTTTGAACTCTCCAAAATGTTCTAGAAGCCAATACAGAAAACCCAAAAATCTCAGTTTTTGTTTGCAGAAGGGGCAAGAGAACCGGTTGTGTTAGCCCTCCAAGTGCCCAGCGCCAGCATAGGGTCTGTCTAACACACAGCCCAGGCTCTGTAAACCTTTGCTAAAAGAGCGAATCAACAAGGAATAAGTAATGGATAATAATAATAAATAATAATGAATCCATTCTTCCTTCGGTCGTGGGTCTGGCAGGCATAAATTCCGGCCGGGATTCCGACCCCAGGGCCAGAGCAGGACTCGCCTTGGCGTCTATGAGTGGGCGGGGCTTCCCTGGGGTACCGCCCACGTCGGGCGGGACCTGAGGGCCGCTGGAGGGGCGGGGCGTCTATGAGGTCCCGCCCATGCGGGGGCGGGGCCTGCGGCGCGCGGGAAGCGGCGCGCGCTGCGCGGGAGGTGACGGTGCCTCTGACTGTCCGGGTCCCTCCAGGTACGGCTTCCCTGGCCCGGGCAGCTCCGCGGGCTGTTAACACTGTTGTTTAATCCATCACCAGCATTTTGCAGCTTTCTCCTGTCTTGAAGAAGTAGAACGGTGCCCGAGAAACGTTTTTCCCCTTCGAGACTCAGGAGGATGAAAGTCATCACTTGTGAAATAGCCTGGCACAACAAGGAGCCCGTGTACAGCCTGGACTTCCAGCATGGGACGGCTGGGAGGATCCACAGACTGGCGTCTGCCGGCGTGGACACCAATGTCAGGGTAAACTGGGGCAGAGATAGACATCCGGGAACTGTTTTTCAAATGAATGTGTTGGTATTGACAGATCTGGAAGGTAGAAAAGGGACCAGATGGAAAAGCCATCGTGGAATTTTTGTCCAATCTTGCTCGTCATACCAAAGCCGTCAATGTTGTGCGTTTTTCTCCAACTGGGGAAATTTTAGCATCGGGAGGAGATGGTGAGTATTGCTGTCCTTCAGAGATTCTTCGGGCGTGGATCACTGTTACTGAATCACCCTGCAGATGCTGTCATCCTATTGTGGAAGGTGAATGATAACAAGGAGCCGGAGCAGATCGCTTTTCAGGATGAGGACGAGGCCCAGCTGAACAAGGAGAACTGGACGGTTGTGAAGACTCTGCGGTAACTTGGGAGGGACCATGGCAGTGATCTCTTTGCTTTTTTCCTCTTTGTTTTTGGATTCTAGGGGCCACTTAGAAGATGTGTATGATATTTGCTGGGCAACTGATGGGAATTTAATGGCTTCTGCCTCTGTGGATAACACAGCCATCATATGGGATGTCAGCAAAGGTAAATGATATATTTTTGTTATTAGCAGGAAGTTTTGGTGCGTGTGTGTGTGTTTTTTTTGTAGGACAAAAGATATCAATTTTTAATGAACATAAAAGTTATGTCCAAGGAGTAACCTGGGACCCTTTGGGTCAATATGTTGCTACTCTGAGCTGTGACAGGTAAATTCAGCTTTGGCATTTACTTGGAATTTGAAGTGGTAAATCAGACATGTTCTTTCTTCAGGGTGCTGCGAGTATACAGTATACAGAAGAAGCGTGTGGCTTTCAATGTTTCGAAGATGCTGTCTGGAATAGGGGCTGAAGGAGAGGTATAAAATATTTTGCCATTCTTTTTCAGCAGAAAATAATAAAAATAAATTTTGTGTGCGACAGGCAAGAAGCTACCGGATGTTTCACGACGACAGCATGAAGTCTTTCTTCCGTAGACTGAGTTTCACTCCCGACGGATCTTTGCTTCTCACGCCAGGTGTGTTTCGTAGCTTTGGACTTAAAGGAATGTCTTTCCTCTCCCTCCCTTCCCTGTTCCCCAGCTGGATGTGTGGAATCTGGTGAAAATGTAATGAATACCACTTATGTTTTCTCCAGGAAGAATCTTAAAAGGTATGCAGTCAAGGAAATGTTTGAAATGTTTAGCCTTTTCCTAACACTGCAATTAATCCATTAGGCCCATCGCTCATCTTCCATGTCCTGGAAAAGCCACTCTTGCTGTTCGCTGCTGTCCGGTCTACTTTGAACTGAGGCCAGTGGTGGAAACAGGTATCCTCAGAGCCTCAGGGGTGTGTTATGTTGGTTTTACTTTGTCTCTGTCCCCAACCCCCAGGTGTGGAGCTGATGAGTCTGCCCTACCGCCTGGTGTTTGCTGTGGCCTCGGAGGATTCCGTGCTTCTGTATGACACCCAGCAGTCCTTCCCTTTTGGTTACGTGTCTAATATACATTACCACACCCTCAGTGACATTTCATGGTGAGTGGCTGCTAATGAGGGAGAGTGAGTGAGTCTGTAACTTTTCCCTGTTTTGGGGACGAAGGTCCAGCGATGGTGCCTTCCTGGCCATTTCTTCCACGGACGGTTACTGCTCATTTGTGACATTTGAGAAAGATGAACTTGGAATTCCTTTGAAAGAGAAGCCAGTTTTGAACATGAGAACTCCTGATACAGCAAAGAAAACCAAGAGTCAGACACATCGAGGGTCTTCGCCAGGACCCAGACCGGTAGAGGGAACCCCTGCCAGCAGAACCCAAGACCCCAGCAGCCCCGGCACGACTCCCCCTCAGGCCAGACAGGCCCCAGCCCCAACAGTCATCAGGGACCCTCCCTCCATCACTCCTGCTGTCAAAAGCCCCTTGCCGGGGCCTTCGGAGGAGAAGACCCTGCAGCCCAGTAGTCAAAACACAAAAGCCCACCCATCCCGGAGGGTCACTCTGAACACACTGCAAGCCTGGAGCAAGACAACACCCCGGTAAGAACTTGTTGGAACAAGATGTCATTGCATCACCCCTCTACTTTTTTTTTTTTAAATCAAGGAGAATAAACTTAACACCCTTAAAGACGGACACTCCACCAAGTTCTGTACCAACCAGTGTGATTTCCACCCCTTCTACAGAAGAAATTCAGTCAGGTAAGTAATATTGTTACTGGTTTAATATAATGACTTGCCAACCTTATGTTTGTTAATGTTGCAGAGACGCCTGGAGACGCTCAGGGCAGTCCCCCAGAGCTAAAGCGGCCCAGACTCGATGAAAACAAAGGAGGCACGGAAAGTCTGGACCCTTGATGGGACCTCGGCTTCTGCTCGAAGCCTACCAGGCTCCCGGTGTGTGCAGGGAGACGGTAAAGCTGGAGGTGCCTGAGACCAGGGCTTCCATGGAGCGGGACACACTGTAAATGGATTTCTATAACAGAAGTGACATGTGTACTGATTTTTCTCCAGAAATATGGATGCTGTTGTATTCAGTATCCATTTTTAACTTGGGACATGAACGTTTTAACGTAGTAAATCCTCTTTTTGATGAGTTTCTGAAACTGGAGCGGTTCAACGTTATCCAGTGTGAAAATCAGTGAGTCCTCCCTGGCATCCTCGTGAAAGTGCACACACTTCATGGAGGGACTCCTTTTCAATAAGAATTAGGAAGATGAGAAAGTAATTTGAGATTTTACTCTGTCGAATTTTAGAGTATTTGAAGTGATTGTTAGATTTCACTTCTAAGGAGTTGATTGATTAAACTTTGGAAGGTAGTTGTGTTTGTTTTCTGATTTTAAAGGTGACGATGCTTATTCTTTTAGTAACTAAGTGAAGTGAAAAAGATGGGTATCACCCATCATCTTCCCACCAGAAGTAACCCTCGTTAATGTTGTAGTATATTTCCTTAGCATTTTTGTGGATCTATTTATTCTAAAAAGAGAATTGAGATTTTATTTCATATGCAATTTGGTATCTAAATAGGTTAGTTTTTTAGATTGGTTTTTCAAAGCAAAAAAAGTATCTTTTTTGTTTTTTGAGACAGGGTCTTGCTCTGTTGCCCAGGCTGGAGTGCAGTGGCGCTATCTCAGCTCACTGCAGCCTCGACCTCCTGGGCTCGAGCGATCCTTCCACCTCAGCTTCCCGAGTAGCTGGGACTACAGGCATGTGCCACCATGCCATGCTAATTTCACACACACATGCACCCACACACACACATATATATGATACATATATATATATATACACACACACACAAGTATGTGTGTATATATATATTTTTTTTCTTTTTTTTTTGAGATGGAGTCTCACTCTGTCGCCCAGGCTGGAGTACAGTGGCACAATCTCGGCTCACTATAACCTCCGCCTCCTGGGTTCAAACGATTCTCCTGCCTCTGCCTCTTGAGTAGCTAGGATTACAGGTGTGTGCCACCACATCCGGCTAATTTTTATATTTTTAGTAGAGATGGGGTTTTGCCATGTTGGCCAAGCTGGTCTCTAACTCCTGACCTCAGATGATCTGCCTGCCTCGGCCTCCCAAAGTGTTGGGATTACAGGTGTGAGCTACTGCACCTGGCCTAATTATTATATTTTTAGGGGAGACGGGGTTTTTCCATGTTGCCCAGGCTGGTCTCGAACTCCTGGGGCTCAAGTAATCCTCCCTCCCCAGCCTCCCAAAGTGTTGGGATTACAGGCGTGAGACACCATGCCTGGTCAAATGGTATCTGTTTTGACGGGTGGTTCTCAACTGTAGCTGCATACTGAAATCACCTAAGAGCTGACATACCAGTGCCTGGGTTCCCGCTTCGGAGGATTTGGCCTAATCGGTCTGGGGTATGTTCTGAATATTAGGATTTCTTAAAGCTCCTGGAGTAATTCTGATGCGCAGCCAAGATTGAGAAATCTAAGGGAAAAAACTTTCCCTGGATACGGTCTGTTCTGGTTAAATGCATTTCCACTGAAAGCATTTTTTTTTTTTTCCGAGACAGAGTCTCGCTCTGTCACCCAGGCTGGAGTGCAGTGGCGCAATCTCCACTCACTGCAACCTCACCTCCTAGGTTCAAGGGATTCTCCTGCCTCAGCCTCTCCAGTAGCTGGGATTACAGGCACCCGCCACCACGCCCGGCTAATTTTTGTATTTTTAGTAGAGATGGTGTTTCACCATGTTGGTCAGGCTGGTCTCCAACGCCTGACCTCGTGATCTGCCCACCTCAGCCTCCCAAAGTGCTGGGATTACAGGCGTGAGCCACCGCGCCCAGCCGAAAGCATTTTCTTGATTATCTCTGCCCCGTCACTGATTGACATCCTCCTTTGCTGGGGCCGCGGACTGAAGGACAGTATGCAGGAGGTGCCATCAGCTCTTCTGAAAAGAGACAGCTTTCAGTGTCATGTGGCTGGCGTGAGGTGCGGTTTGCAGTTGTTGATCCTGTGCAGACAGATGAATGACCATGGGTCCCCTGTCCTTATTGAGCAGCCTGCTTCCTGGCCATACCTGGGGAGGAACAGTATTAGGTTTTTCTGGGTGTGGTGGCTCACACCTGTAATCCCAGCACTTTGGGAGGCCAAGGTGGGTGGATCACTTGAGGTTGGGAGTTTGAGACCAGCCTGGCCAACATGGTGGAACCCCATCTCTACTAAAAATACAAAAACTAGCCAGGCGCGGTGGCACACACTTGTAATCCCAGCTACTCGGGAGGCTGAGGCACAAGAATCGCTTGAACCCGGGAGGCGGAGTTTGTAGTGAGCTGAGATGGTGCCACTGTACTCCAGCCTGGGCGACAGAGCGAGACTCTGTCTCAAAAAAAAAAAAAAAGAGAAAAAGAAGAACAGTATTAGGTTTTACAAATCTGTTTCTTGTGCATTGATTGTGGGAGTTGGGGTGGGGGACCCCTGATGGCCTGCCTGTTCTCAGCCATCATCCTTAAATATAAATCAAAATTGGCAATAAAAGACCAAGTGAAGTCACTTCAGTGTCATAGTCTAAAACTGCCTGCAAC